ATGGACTAAATATAGTTCTTTTCCTAGTGGAGCTTAAAATCTAGATAGAAAGACAAGTCTAGTCTATGCACACCAAACACTTGTCTGCATCTGATAATGATTCAAGCTTTAGAAAATAGACAATAAACATGTTAAACATCATCATGTTGATTAAAAGACAGGATCTTATTATGACAATTAGGAATTATTGAAAACATTCTTGACCCTCTGTAGTTTAGAAGTTCTTTAGAGAAAAACAAAGACCGCAAAGCTTTATAAGAATTCAAACAGGTAATAATAGTTTGGACATTTAAAAATATTCTTCTACAATCTTTTATGCTAGTATAATTGTCAGTAAAAATATTTATCAATTATCTCTTTCATGCTTGATAGTCCTTGTGATTTAAGTTGTTTCTAATAACTTAACGTAAACAAGCATGAGCCTTGTCCAAATATGACAATGATCTAATTCAATTACCCCCCTATGTTAAACCTGCAACTGTCTAGTGAGCTGAACAATTCCTGTTAGCCGGCTGTTATTTCAATAACACTGAAGATCCATCCTTATGAGCCCTGAGTTACTGTTCTGTTTTGTTTTTGTTTTGCTTTTCCATTTTCCCGGAATGAAAACTGCAATAGAAGAGTGATAAAATGCAAGACTATAAGCAGAAGAAATCCTTATTAATTGACTTTGATTAAAAGAAAATAGCATCTTTGAAGCTGTACCTACAGAAGTCATCCTGTGAGACATAGCAACTCCTGTGAGGTCTCAGATTCACTCCATTCTAGCAGCGCAGCCTGAAAAGGGGTCGAATGTGTGTGTGCCACTGACAACTGTGACTGTGCAGGGGGTAGGCAGGAAAGAGAAAGGAGAGAAACAGACAGTGGGGAAGGGAAATGGAGAAAGAATCAAATGAGGGAGGAAATGAAAATGAGAGAGAGAGAGAGAGAGAGATTGTAGGAGACGTGAAAGAGTGAAGGATCGGAAGGAAGGGTGGGGGATGCAAAAGCCAGATTTTTATTGGAAGCAATTGAAGTGGTTGCTATGAGACCCGCTCGAGCGGAGGACCAGCAGCCAGCCCGACGCTGATGGTTCTTACCTCGTACTAAAACCTTTGCTTTGACACAGTTTTAGAGTTGCTTAATATTCGAGCAAGCACCTGACACGGGTGACTTTCTCCTTCTTTTTTTCCTCCGGTCCCTCGGGTAAGATGGAGGTAGAAAATGAAGCCAGCTGCTCCCCGGGCAGCGCATCAGGCGGGTCCAGAGAGTACAAGGTGGTAATGCTGGGAGCAGGGGGAGTTGGTAAAAGCGGTAAGTTTTCACACCAAATGCTGGGGAAGGAGTTATTAAACAAAATGTGTTTTTTTTCTTTCAGCAATGACAATGCAGTTTATTAGTCATCAGTTCCCTGATTATCATGACCCTACTATAGGTAAGTGGAAGCTTCCTTTCTCCGTAAGCTCATTTAAATGTAAATGTTGTCTTGTGTTTTTCAGAAGATGCTTATAAGACCCAGGTCAGGATTGACAATGAGCCAGCTTACTTGGACATCTTGGACACTGCTGGCCAGGTAGGTGATGTTCTTAAACCTCTCCAATCTCTCCATAACTAATTTTTTTTTTTTTTTCCTGCAGGCAGAATTCACAGCCATGCGGGAGCAGTACATGCGAGGTGGGGAAGGCTTCATCATCTGCTACTCCGTCACTGACCGTCAATCATTTCAGGAGGCTGCCAAGTTTAAAGAGCTCATTTTTCAGGTCCGCCACACCTATGAAATTCCCCTGGTGCTGGTGGGTAACAAAATTGATCTGGAACAGTTCCGCCAGGTGAGTGCCGATTTTATCTGGTAGCTTCTGTCATTCTCACTAAGCAATTCTTATTCCTTATCAGCCTACACTGAAAGAGTTTGGAAGGGAAGAATTCTGATGGTTGAAGCTGCTTCTTTTCATATTTGGTAAGAATAGGTGCCTGTATTCTTAATGCATTTGTCTTTTTAATATTATTTGTTTTTTCCTTAGGTTTCTACAGAAGAAGGCTTGAGTCTTGCCCAAGAATATAATTGTGGTTTTTTTGAGACCTCTGCAGCCCTCAGATTCTGTATTGATGATGCTTTTCATGGCTTAGTGAGGGAAATTCGCAAGAAGGAGTCCATGCCATCCTTGATGGAAAAGAAACTGAAGAGAAAAGACAGCCTGTGGAAGAAGCTCAAAGGTTCTTTGAAGAAGAAGAGAGAAAATATGACATGATATCTTTGCTTTTGAGTTCCTCACGCTCTCTGAATTTTATTAGTTGGACAATTCCATATGTAGCATTCTGCTTCAATATTATCTCTCTATGTGTCTCTCTCTCTTTAAATATCTGCCTGTAGGTAAAAGCAAGCTCTGCATATCTGTACCTCTTGAGATAGTTTTGTTTTGCCTTTAACAGTTGGATGGATTTTGTCAATCAGCTGGATATGCTGTTTAGTTTTTACAACATAGTACTAAATAAAATTGACATTCCAATTGCCTCATTTCCCTTTAAAGAGTCTAGCTTCATTTGGTA